GCCAATATTTTGACTCACGTCAGTCCGGCAAGGAAAACAAACAGAGCGCGCGCGGCGCGGGGGAGCTGCCCCCTCCGCTGGGGCTGCGCGGTGGCCGCGGGGCCGGAGCTAGGAGGGTGGGGCCGCTGGGCCGGGAGCCTGGAGCCAGGAGCCCGGAGCCGGGAGGGGGAGCGCTCGCCGGCCGCGTCGAGCCGCCGCCCGACCGCCCGCGACTCCGCAGCCGCCCGCGACTCGGGATAAAGAGCGGCCGGGACCTGCGCGCTCGCCCAGCCGAGGCTCCAGCGGCGCAGTCGCGCTCCAGGTGAGCCTCCAGCTCGCACGCGTTTCCGGTGAACGCGGGATGGGGATGGCGCGGGGCACCCGGCGGAGCCCGGGAGCCGCAGCGGAGCCCGGCGGTGGCGATGGAGGAAGCCCGGCGTCGCCCTCGCTGCCAGGCGCTGACTGTCTGGTCCTCCTGCCACAGCCGCCCGGCGCGGGAACGCGCTCCGGGCACGGTCACCGCGGCCTGCCAGCAGAGAGGGGTCTCGGGGCACCGTCGTCGCCGCCGAGCGGCGCCGGAGCTCGGGTTCACGGCGGACCCCGGTTATGAGCCCCTCGCTCTCCCGGGTCCTGACTCGGCTCGATCCCCAAGCCGCGTAGTCCGGACGCAGCAGGTGGGCAAGTGCGGGCCTCCGAAGTTCTCCCCGACTTTGCGGATCACGGCAGGAGTGGCGAGCACTCGAGGACGGGCAGGGCCCCTCTGTCGCGCCTGCAGTCAGGAAAAGTTTTACCAGCCGCCGAGGCCAGGTGATCCCGCCGCTGCGCACTTTCCGGTGCGGTCAGGGAAAGCGGGACTGTCCCAGGGGCTGGGAAGGTGCGGGGCTGGGAGGCGGAGGAGGAGGGAGGGGCGCGGCACCCGCGGCGGTCCCCGCCTGCGGTCCCCTGAGCCCCGCCTGGTAGGGCGCGCGGTGGGGGAAGGGCGCAGAGCGAGGGGGGTCCGGGTAGGTGGAGTACTAGATAAAGACGCGCCTTGAAATGCGGCGGGGCTGTCGCCGCAGCTCCGGGAGTAGAAGGCGGAGCGGGCGCGCGGAGCGCCTGGCTAGCTCCCTCCCGATTGCCCGGGGCCGGTTGCGCCTCGGCTGGCGGGGCCGCGGTGAGGAAGGGGCGGCCGCTGCACCCACCTCCACCGGGTAAGTCGCCCCCTGTGCGTCGCAGGGAGCTCCTCTCTTTCTCCCCCTCTCCCCGCCTCCCCAGGTTCGTGAGTGGAGCCCAGCCTTATATGGACTGATCGCTCGGGCAATGGCCCATTTTTTCCTCGCCACCAGCCGCCACCGCGCGCCGAGCGGCCGCCGGAGCCCGAGCTGACGCCGCCTTGGCACCCCTCCTGGAGTTAGAAACTAAGGCCGGGGCCCGCGGCGCTCGGCGCGCAGGCCGCCCGGCTTCCTGCGTCCATTTCCGCGTGCTTTCAAAGAAGACAGAGAGAGGCACTGGGTTGGGCTTCATTTTTTTCCTCCCCATCCCCAGTTTCTTTCTCTTTTTAAAAATAATAATTATCCCAATAATTAAAGCCAATTCCCCCCTCCCCTCCCCCAGTCCCTCCCCCCAACTCCCCCCTCCCCCGCCCGCCGGGGCAGGGGAGCGCCACGAATTGACCAAGTGAAGCTACAACTTTGCGACATAAATTTTGGGGTCTCGAACCATGTCGCTGACCAACACAAAGACGGGGTTTTCGGTCAAGGACATCTTAGACCTGCCGGACACCAACGATGAGGAGGGCTCTGTGGCCGAAGGTCCGGAGGAAGAGAACGAGGGGCCCGAGCCAGCCAAGAGGGCCGGGCCGCTGGGGCAGGGCGCCCTGGACGCGGTGCAGAGCCTGCCCCTGAAGAACCCCTTCTACGACAGCAGCGACAACCCGTACACGCGCTGGCTGGCCAGCACCGAGGGCCTTCAGTACTCCCGTAAGTAGCAAAACTTGGCTGCCGAGGCCGTGCCTGACGCGCTTCTCTCTCCCCCTCCCCCCAGTGCACGGTCTGGCTGCCGGGGCGCCCCCTCAGGACTCAAGCTCCAAGTCCCCGGAGCCCTCGGCCGACGAGTCACCGGACAATGACAAGGAGACCCCGGGCGGCGGGGGGGACGCCGGCAAGAAGCGAAAGCGGCGAGTGCTTTTCTCCAAGGCGCAGACCTACGAGCTGGAGCGGCGCTTTCGGCAGCAGCGGTACCTGTCGGCGCCCGAGCGCGAACACCTGGCCAGCCTCATCCGCCTCACGCCCACGCAGGTCAAGATCTGGTTCCAGAACCACCGCTACAAGATGAAGCGCGCCCGGGCCGAGAAAGGTATGGAGGTGACGCCCCTGCCCTCGCCGCGCCGGGTGGCCGTGCCCGTCTTGGTCAGGGACGGCAAACCATGTCACGCGCTCAAAGCCCAGGACCTGGCAGCCGCCACCTTCCAGGCGGGCATTCCCTTTTCTGCCTACAGCGCGCAGTCGCTGCAGCACATGCAGTACAACGCCCAGTACAGCTCGGCCAGCACCCCCCAGTACCCGACAGCACACCCCCTGGTCCAGGCCCAGCAGTGGACTTGGTGAGCGCCGCCCCAACGAGACTCGCGGCCCCAGGCCCAGGCCCCACCCCGGCGGCGGTGGCGGCGAGGAGGCCTCGGTCCTTATGGTGGTTATTATTATTATTATAATTATTATTATGGAGTCGAGTTGACTCTCGGCTCCACTAGGGAGGCGCCGGGAGGTTGCCTGCGTCTCCTTGGAGTGGCAGATTCCACCCACCCAGCTCTGCCCATGCCTCTCCTTCTGAACCTTGGGAGAGGGCTGAACTCTACGCCGTGTTTACAGAATGTTTGCGCAGCTTCGCTTCTTTGCCTCTCCCCGGGGGGACCAAACCGTCCCAGCGTTAATGTCGTCACTTGAAAACGAGAAAAAGACCGACCCCCCACCCCTGCTTTCGTGCATTTTGTAAAATATGTTTGTGTGAGTAGCGATATTGTCAGCCGTCTTCTAAAGCAAGTGGAGAACACTTTAAAAATACAGAGAATTTCTTCCTTTTTTTAAAAAAAAATAAGAAAATGCTAAATATTTATGGCCATGTAAACGTTCTGACAACTGGTGGCAGATTTCGCTTTTCGTTGTAAATATCGGTGGTGATTGTTGCCAAAATGACCTTCAGGACCGGCCTGTTTCCCGTCTGGGTCCAACTCCTTTCTTTGTGGCTTGTTTGGGTTTGTTTTTTGTTTTGTTTTTGTTTTTGCGTTTTCCCCTGCTTTCTTCCTTTCTCTTTTTATTTTATTGTGCAAACATTTCTCAAATATGGAAAAGAAAACCCTGTAGGCAGGGAGCCCTCTGCCCTGTCCTCCGGGCCTTCAGCCCCGAACTTGGAGCTCAGCTATTCGGCGCGGTTCCCCAACAGCGCCGGGCGCAGAAAGCTTTCGATTTTTTAAATAAGAATTTTAATAAAAATCCTGTGTTTAAAAAAGAAAAAAAGAAAAAATCCCTGCCCTCCCGTTTGTCCTACT